AAGCCTGGGTTATCCTTGTCTTCAGGCCAACACAGTAAAAAATAGATTTATGTATGTTTGTTTTTTAATAGAGGAAGAGGCTCACAAAGGCAAAAATGCCAGGTCCTAGGAAAGCCATACTGCAGCCTGGCTGGTCCCCAAGGAGGCTCCTGGCTTCTGTGTCTGGGTAGAAGTAGCCACAGTTCTCCTTGGACCCTGCAGGATCAGTTTGGGCCAACGTGGCTGGTTCAGGCTGATGGGGCGTTGCCAGGCTGAGTTGTCTGGAGGGAGCTGGGACAGCCTTGAACTGCAGCAAGACAGCCATAGTGCCAAGGGCCTGGGGCTGGACACACCCTGCATGGGAGTGGACCTGGGCAGCTGGAGGCCACCTCTGGGCTGTGATGATGGCAGCCTCCCCTCACTGAGCGCCGAGCATCTGAGGGGTGTCCTGCCTGCATCACCGCGTTGCGGCCTCATCAGTCCCACGACTTTGTGCCCATTTTACAGATGAGGAGATGGAGGCCCAGAGAGCCAGTCAGAAAGTGGCTGGGCCAGGACTAAGAGTGCAGCGCGCTGCCTCCGTGCCCTGCGTCAACAGCTCAAGGAACTGGGGTGCTCCGGAAATGGGGCCAAGGCTGCTGGGCAGCAGGACGCTCAGGGCCTTGGCCTCAGGAGAGGTAATTCCCCACTCGGAGATCGGTCTTGTTGCTGCATTTTATAGATGGGAAAAGTGAGGCTAGAAGAGACGACAAACGACACGCCGTTGGACACACGGCAACGTTTTAGATGTTGGGTCTGGCCGGGCGGCCGTCACCGGTCACCATGGGGAGGAGGAGGAGCCGAGAGACTTGCTCGCGGCCGGGGGGAGGCAGAAGCGCGTCCCGCGGGAGAGGTGGCTTTGAGGAGTGAGCTCCCGGTCCCGCGGGGACGCGAGTGGGCCCAGTGCCCGGGCTGCCAGGCGGGGCGGGGCGGGGCCGGGCGACTGAGAGGGGCGGGGCCTGGCGGCTGGGAGGGGCGGGGCGGATGCGGGGACAGCGGCCTGGCTAACTCCTGCCAGGCAGTGCCCTTCCCGGAGCGTGCCCTCGCCGCTGGTGAGTGAGGACGGGACGCGGAGGGGGCAGCGGGAAGTGGGGGCCCGCATGGCTGCGACTCTTGGCAGCGCCGCGGGACAGAGGGAAACTGAGGCCGGAGCCGCAGACTGGACACCCGAGGGGGCGACCCGGGGCAGCACTTGGGGCTCGGCTACCGGGTCAGGGGGCGGCGGGCAGCAGAGTCTGGGCCTCCGCGGCCGGGGTTCCAGCGCGGGCCGCCTCCGGCTGGGGGTTCGGGAGGGAAAACTTGGACAACCCTGCCACGCCCAGCCCTTGGCCGCGTGGCTTCTCCTGCAGGAAGCGCGGTCCCAGGAGTGGCCGACGCTCCCTCTCCTGCCCATTCCGCGGATGGGCAATCCCAGGCGGAACTCCCTTGAGGGTCTCAGAATATCTGGGAGACCTCGGGCTCTTGATCTCCGAGACACCCCGTTTCGTAGTGGAGAACAGTCCAGATCGGGGAAGTTTATTTTGCCCAAAGCCGGTTAGAGGCCCCCTGGCCCTCGATTCCCAGTGCGGGGCTCAGGTGCGTTGCAGCCTAGACGGGTCTTACTGTGAGCCGAGCAGCCTCTGGGACCTGTCTGCTTCCCCTACCCCTTGCAAAGAAGCCGGAGCCCAGGTAGGAGAAGCGGGGGCTTCCTGCTGTGAACGCGCTGCTGGCCAGGGCAGCTGCCAGAGGCCATGGCCTGGCGTGGGCCTGGAGCCCCTCTGGCCAGCCTGCCAGGGGCCAGGGCTACGGGATACCAGCAGCGTGCCCTGGGCTGGATGGCAGGAGAGACAGGACTTGAGGCTGTCCCAGAATGGGCTCAGGCAGGGCGAGGATATCAGGGGAGGTGGTGTACAGGAAGCAGCCGCCCAGCTTGCCTGGCACACAGCAAGCCCTGCCCATGAAGGCCTACTGCCAGAACAGTGGGCGAGGCCCGGCGTCTCTGTGGAGTCGGTGGGGCCCGGGACAGGGCAGCCTGAGGCAGGTTTCCACTGGCGGTGAAAGGGGCCGTGTGGCAAGGACAGGAGAGCCAGCCTCAGCCCAGCAGGGGAAGGCGGCCCCTGAGTCTCCACCTGGCTGCTGGCAGCCCCACAGGGAGGTTCGGCGAAACTGAGGCTTGCCAAAGAAGCCTTTGTCCAGAGTCACGCAGCTGGCGCGGTGGAGCCAGGGCCAGAACCCGTGCAGGCTGATCCCAGCCTGCCTTCTCCACTGTGCCCCGAGGACCACTTTCTTTCCTGGGAGTGTGTGTGTGCACATGTGCTGTGTCCTGTCGTCTGTACACACTTGTGCCTGGCGTGAGGCAGGATGTCTGGCTGGATCTACCAGAAAGTATTCACAGCGGGTTCTCCAGCTGGGGTGAGGGGCTTGGGCTCGCAGGGAGGGAGCCTACTTTTCACTTTAGCTTGCTTTCTTCCTTTCTTCCGTCCTTCCTTCCTCCCTCCCTCCCCTCCCCTTCCCACCCCTTCTTTCTCTTTCTTCTTTCTCTTTCTTTCTTTCTTTCCTTCCTTCCTTCTTTCCTTTCTCTTTCTCTTTTTTTCTTTCTTCCCCTTCCTTCCTTCCTTTCTTGTTTTTGTTTGTTTGTTTGAGACAGGGTCTCACTCTGGTATGCAGGCTGGAGTGCAGTGATGCAATCATAGCTCACTGCAGTCTCCTGCAGAACTCCTGGGCTCAAGCGATCCTCCCACCTCAGCCTCCCAAAGTGCTGGGATTACAGGCATGAGCCACTGTTCCTGGCTTATTTGTGTTTTCTTTTTTTTTTTTTTTTTTTTTTTTTTGAGACGGAGTCTCGCTCTGTCGCCCAGGCCGGACTGCGGACTGCAGTGGCGCAATCTCGGCTCACTGCAAGCTCCGCTTCCCGGGTTCACGCCATTCTCCTGCCTCAGCCTCCCGAGTAGCTGGGACTACAGGCGCCTGCCACCGCGCCCGGCTAATTTTTTGTATTTTTAGTAGAGACGGGGTTTCACCTTGTTAGCCAGGATGGTCTCGATCTCCTGACCTCATGATCCACCCGCCTCGGCCTCCCAAAGTGCTGGGATTACAGGCGTGAGCCACCGCGCCCGGCTTATTTGTGTTTTCTTTACTTTTGATGGTGCAAACAATGCTTGGATGTGCTCTCTGTTTAAAACGGTAGTCTTTTTTATTTTTTTTTTTAACCACTAGACCACTAGGGAAGTCATTCTTAATTTCTTATTTTTATTTATATATATATTTTTTGAGACGGTGTCTCGCTCCATTGCCCAGGCTGGAGTGCAGTGGCTCCAGCTGGGCTCACTGCAACCTCCGCCTCCAGAGTTGAAGTGATTCTCCTGCCTCAGCCTGGCTAATTTTTATATTTTTAGTAGAGATGGGTTTCACCATGTCGGCCAGGCTGTTTCTTTATTTTTTACTAAAAAAAAGTTTAACCCCCGAACCTCGAAGGAAAGGGAAGTAGTCTTTCTTAACAGAACCAATTCCCCCTGGATACCCCACCCTCACCCTACCCTCTCCCAGGCCACTCGATGGCCAGGTTCGCTGTGGATTTTTCCAGACCTGTGGGCTGTTTCACTGGTTACTTTTGTAATGAAAAATGCACACAAAGGTTACGATGAGGACGATTAGCCATGAATCATTTTTAAAAAGCCTGAAAACAAGTCCCTGGGACAGTGCTGGCTTCGTTGGAGAGACAAGGCTCAGGGGAGTGGGTGCAGCTGGGGGTCGGGGTGGGGATCAGAGAAGGGACACATTCCTTATTGTGTTTCTGGGTCGCCTTCTTTTTTTTTGTTTGCTTTATTTATTTATTTATTTATTTTGAGACAGAGTCTTGCTCTGTTGCCCAGGCTGGAGTGCAGTGGCGTAATCTTGGCTCACTGCAACCTCCTCCTCTCGGGTTCAAGCAATTCTCTTGCCTTAGCCTTCTGAGTAGCTGGGATTACAGACGTGCGCCACCACACCAGGCTAGTTTTTTATTTTTAGTAGAGACGGGGTCTCACCATGTTGGCCAGGCTGGTCTCGAACTCCTGACCTGAGGTGATCTGCCTGCCTCAGCCTCCCAAAGTGCTGAGATTACAGGTGTGAGCCACCGTTCCTGGCCTTCTGGGTCACCTATAGGGAGGTCTCCAAGAACAGAAAGACACCCTGAAACCCACTGGCTCGACCACCACCTCATAGATGGGGACACAGAGGCTCAGGAGATGAGATACCTTGGGGCAGCGATGGGTCTGGGGTCTTCGGGCCAGGAGTGAAGCCTCACAAGACCTGGAGACCCTGGGTCCCACCCTCAGTGGGGAAGGGCTCAGATTCTGCAGGGCCCGATGCTCTGTGGGGGCTGGGATGTTGCCGCGGCAGGTGGAGAGAGTGATGCTACTGGCCCTGAGAGAACCTTCTGGCACCGTTCAGAGGTGGGGTGGAGTGGCCTGCGGGTCCAATCCTGGCGCCGCAGGCTCTATGAGCCCTGTTTCAGATGAGGAAGGAGGCTGAGACGGGCGGTGACACAACTCCTGGCAAGTGGTCACGCGGCCCAGAGCAGCCCGGCAGACACCCAGCTCAAAGGGAGGGGTGGGGTGGGTTTTGGAGTCACTCGGACCTAGAAAGTTCTGTGACTTCTCATGTCTCAGTTTCCTCATCTGGAAAATGGGACCAGTCACGAGTCCACCATGGAGGCCGAGTGGGCCGTGTGGCTCAGGGAGAAGCAGCTGGTCCCCTGTGGCTGCTGTGGGGACTGAACAAGGCGGTGACCGTCGGGATGAGCACGGACTCCACCACGCAGGCCCCTGCCTACCAGAGGCCTGTGCACAACCAGAGCTGAGCAAGGCTTGGAACCTTCTCCTGCCTCTACGTCCTGCGCCCTCTACCCTGCCCCGATCTTGCCCCTGTTTTGGGGGCGCTGCTCCGTGCAGGGCATTTTCACCTGTGGAGTGTCCAGGGGCTCTCGTGGCTGATAAGGTCTCGTCACAGGTCCAAGCCTTGAGGCCCTGTCTTCCCCTGGAGGAAATGGGGCTAGTGGCCCCACACTGATACCCACAACCCCTCTCTTCTCTGGAGTTTTCAGGGAAACGTTGTTGTCCCACCCCTTCCTCCCTTGAGCTACCCCAGCCCCCCAAGAAGCAGACACAGCGGGTTTACCCACCTGACGTTGGAGGAAGCCAGGCCCAGAGACGAGCCTTGGATGGAGGCAGAGCCGAGGTCTGGATCCCGATTCGCTTTCTGAAGGAGACAAATAAAGGGTGTATAGGTGGCTTCACCCCTCTGCCTGAGCCTGAGTCCTGTCCCTGCCATGTGTGCCCCCTGGCCTGGCCCACCCCAGCTTTCCCTGGACTCATCCCAGAGCAGATATCTGGATCCTGCCTAGCCTGGCTCAGCATGACTCATCATGGTGGGTACCGCCCCTGCCCACCTGTTCCCCATATGCCCTCACCCAGCCCTGTCTTCTCTTTCAGAGCTCCCCTGAACAGCAGCTGCAGCAGCCATGGCCCCGCCCTGGGTGCCCGCCATGGGCTTCACGCTGGCGCCCAGCCTGGGGTGCTTCGTGGGCTCCCGCTTTGTCCACGGCGAGGGTCTCCGCTGGTACGCCGGCCTGCAGAAGCCCTCGTGGCACCCGCCCCACTGGGTGCTGGGCCCTGTCTGGGGCACGCTCTACTCAGCCATGGGGTAGGTGGGCGTGCACTGGCCTGGGGATAAGCAATGGTGCTCTGAACTGCGGCCTCTGTTTCAGGTACGGCTCCTACCTGGTCTGGAAAGAGCTGGGAGGCTTCACAGAGAAGGCTGTGGTTCCCCTGGGCCTCTACACTGGGCAGCTGGCCCTGAACTGGGCATGGCCCCCCATCTTCTTTGGTGCCCGACAAATGGGCTGGGTAAGTGTGGCCACAGCATGTGTCCCTGATCCCCTCCCCATCCTCCGTCCCCCAATCTCTGCAGGCCTTGGTGGATCTCCTGCTGGTCAGTGGGGCGGCGGCAGCCACTACCGTGGCCTGGTACCAGGTGAGCCCGCTGGCCGCCCGCCTGCTCTACCCCTACCTGGCCTGGCTGGCCTTCACGACCACACTCAACTACTGCGTATGGCGGGACAACCATGGCTGGCGTGGGGGACGGCGGCTGCCAGAGTGAGTGCCCGGCCCACCAGGGACTGCAGCTGCACCAGCAGGTGCCATCACGCTTGTGATGTGGTGGCCGTCACGCTTTCATGACCACTGGGCCTGCTAGTCTGTCAGGGCCTTGGCCCAGGGGTCAGCAGAGCTTCAGAGGTGGCCCCACCTGAGCCCCCACCCGGGAGCAGTGTCCTGTGCTTTCTGCATGCTTAGAGCATGTTCTTGGAACATGGAATTTTATAAGCTGAATAAAGTTTTTGACTTCCTTTACCATGGCCTTTTTGCTTGGGTGGGACCCCTGG